ACAGGAGCCCGCCACCACGCCCGGCTAATTTTTTGTATTTTTAGTAGAGACAGGGTTTCACCATGTTGGTCAGGCTGGTCTTGAACTCCTGACCTCAAGAGATCCGCCCGCCTTGGCCTCCCAAAGTGCTGGGATTACAGGCGTGAGCCACCGAACCGGGCTGAGAAATAAAATCTGAGAATAAGTGTAATGTAACCCACTAGTGTCCTCTACATTTGAAAGTCAACTTTTCAATAATCCCTGAAGAACCACCTGAAAGGCATTGCTTCGCTAGGGCGATGATGCCCGATCGCCATTTTACTCATCCAATCCTACTGGTTTACCCAGGCCCCATAAGCCTCACCAGATCCCTCTTGCCTCTGCACATCTCCAATCTCCATAAAGACCTTTGATCGGATCTATCATTGTACCTATCATAGGTCTGATGCCCCTATCAAGACTTGGAGTTTTCCTAAACGCCCATGTCTTTCACATCACATCTCTCAACTCATAGCATTGCCGTACCCTGAGAAATAAATGAAGCTGGTACAAATTTTCTCTGAAAACTTGGAAGCCTGGCGCTGAACTCAACAACTTTAGCTTAGTCCGCAAAAATGGACTTAGCTAATACTGTGTTAGGCATAATGGTGCTGTTTTAACGGCTTTGACATCCAATTATTCTTTCACCAAGCCATTAACCAGAGCCAAGTTTGCCCTAGGCTGGGCAAAGGAATGCTGTGAAGTGAAACCTGGGCTGTAACCGCCTCCGAGGCCGGCTCACACCCAGGGACCCTCCCAAGCGGTTCCTGCGCCCCCTCGTGGCCTCCCTCCTGCAGTTCGCTGCACAAGCGCAGGGCCCGGAGCGGGGACGGGCGGGCCCTCCAGGCCCTCGACACACCCAATTGGCCAGGCCTCGTTGCGTGTGGGCGGGGCCGCGGCTGGAGCGGAGGAGCCCCCCAGAAGACCGCCTTCAGGGGGCGTGGCCTGGACTGTGGAGGGGGCGGACCGTGGGGAAGCTGCTTCCGGGTGAGCCCCCCCCGCTCTTACGCGGTCTGTGGGAGACCGGAGCGGGAGACAGCGGTGACAGGAGCAGCGGCCGGGAGCCCTTAGGGAGGCAGGTGAGCGGGGGCTGGATGCGGGGAGATAGCGGGCCTGGAGGGCGGCTCCAGGGCGAGGCGGGGACTGTGGCACCAAGAGTCCTGCGTCCCCAGATTGTGCTGTGCGCCTGAAGCCCTGGCGGTGCAGCCGTGCACGGAGTCCCGTGGAGCGTTTGTTTGGGCTGGATTATCCCGCTGCAGCCGAGGTTGGGGGCCCGGGTTCGGGGCTCCGCACCTCTTCTCTGGGGTTCACCCTCTCGGATACCGCCTGGGCAGACTCCATCGATGCAGAACCCGAGGTGCGGGTGGTGGTTGGTGGGGGGGTAGGGAGGTGAAAACAATAACAGCCGTTTTGTACTAAGCGTTGCGTGCATTGACCATTCATTTATTTTATTTATTTATTTATTTTTGAGACGGAGTTTCGCTCTTGTTGCCCAGGCTGGAGTGCAATGGCGCGATCTCAGCTCACTGCAACCTCCGCCTCCCGGGTTCAAGCGATTCTCCTGCCTCAGCCTGCCAACTAGCTGGGATTACAGGCGTGTGCCACCACGCCTGCTAATTTTTGTATTTTTAGTAGAGATGGGGTTTCTCCCTGTTGGTCAGGCTAGTCTCGAACTCCCGAGCTCAGGTGATTCGCCCACCTCGGCCTCCCAAAGTGCTGGGATTACAGGCGTGAGCCACCACGCCCGGCCTGACCCATTCATTTCTTACAACAACCCATTGAGGTCGGTTCTAGTCCCCATTTACTAAACGAAGAAACTGAGGTCACACAACTAGAAAGCTACAGAACTAGGATTTGTACCCACATCTATCAGACTCCAGAGCCCACATACTTAACCATCCTGCTACCAACAGCAGCCAGGCCCAGAGTCTGGCTCACCCAAAGCTCTCCACAAGCCCAACCTGCTGGGAAACAGATTTGATATCTATCCTTAAAGTATGGAGGTGTCATGGTGGGCACTGAGGACTGGGCTGCTGGAGACCTTCCCCCAGATCTGCCGCTGACCCACTGCGTGATCCTGGGCCTGTGTCTACCCCTCTCTGAGCCCAGTTTCACCCTTGTTTCAGTGATACAATCAGCAAACTTTAAGAAGACTCTTAGCCAAGATATTCTAGGATTCTGGGAATGGCAGCTTCTCCTACGTCTAAATGGCTAACCCCAGAGGCGATCAGGCTCTTCAAAGCCCCAGGGCAAGGCTGGGGTCTCATTCTTCTCTTTAATCCCTGTGTCTAGCACTTCAGCAGGCCCATAGTAGATATTCAAGAAATGTGGGTTGGCTGAATAAACACTTCATCTCTTTTCAGAACTGCATGACAGCTGCTCTCCTGGGCCTTTGTGGGGCTTTGGATTTCTCAGTTCTGGCCACCTTCTATCTAGCTGGCTCTCCTGACTGCCTCCTCCCTGGCCAGTGGCAGAGCCTGCCAGGGCTGGCAGCAGGTCCTAAGCCTCTGTGCGAAGACCCACAGCCTCTGGAATCCTCAGCATAGTACAACTTGCAGGGGTGGGGGGTGGCACATGAAGCTCATAGCCCCTCCTGGTAGCAGTGCTCAGGGCCCAACTTCAGTTACTCCCAGTTTGGGGATGTTGCCTTCCATGGGAGGAGATACTTTCATATTAAATCTGAAACACTTCTTATCCTTCACTGTCCCCTCTTCCATGAAACCACCCTTGACTCAGAGACACAGTCCCTCTGACAGCACCTGGTCCACCCCTCTACTCTGGCAGCCCGGTGGTGATTATTTTGTTTTTCCTCCACCACATAACCTGCTGGAAGGCAGGGACTCCACTTCAGAAATCTTGGAAAACCCTGTGGCCCACAAGGGTTTGAGCTCATATTCCCATCTGGTGAGGTGCAGAAGGCACAGAGCTGTGCCAGGACATCTCGTTCCAACCCAGCCCCACTCCTAATAGTAATAAAAGTAGCTACATGTTTACTGTGCAGCTACTTGGTGCCAGACACCTACCTTATCCCTATCAATAATCTCCACAGCCTTGCAAGTTAGAGATATCATGCCTATTTTGTAGATTATGAAATGAACACTGAAAGGTCAATTACTTTGCCCAAAATTACACAGCAGAGCATAGACCAAACCTGGGACTGTCTGACCCTGAAACATGGATCTTTCTGCACCGCCCTATACTCTGCGTCCCAGCAAAGCTAACCTGTCTGATGTGGTTGGGCAGAGGTGCTGGACCTCCTGGCGGCTCGCTCCTGTCTTCAGTGTGGTAATGTCACAGGCATTTAAATTGTGGTTTGCAAGCTCGCTTGATTTGGGAGAAGTGCCCTCCCAGTCTGTGAAATTCTCCCAAACTCTAAGGGCCTTTTTGCAAAGCAAAACCCACCCTGCATTTGGCTCTGCCAATATGTGATTCAGGGGGTGTTTTCCCACTCACAGAATGGAGTGGGAAACTCCACTTATTAAGTACCTCTTACAATGGAATGACTCTATGGTGTAGGTATCAGGGCACTGAAATAGAAGCCAGGAGCTGCAGGGTCAGTTTATAGCTCTGTATGTCACTCACTGTGATCTCCAAAAGTCCCGTTGCCTCTTTATACCCCATTTTCCACATTAAAGTGTAAGGGATTAAACAGGATTGGCAATTTTCAAGCTTTTAATATTTTCAGCACTGACAGCCGTTTCTCAAATCAAATCTGTCTCTGAATCTTAAAATTCAAAAACAGATCAAAGTGGACTGCTGTAGTGAGACTGTTCCCTTTACTCTAACCCTGCCCCGGTCTCAGGCTCCTAGGCAGTCCTGCCCCAGGGTTTCTGCTAAGCAGGAGCCAGTTGTTCCCTCAGCCTCCTAAAAGCGATGGGGAGTTGAGGCCAGTGGAATGCAGCTTTGGATTCAGAAGCCAGAAAACAACAGAGATTGTTTGTGGGAAGTGAGTCAGAGAGATTAGACCTCTCTTCAACATCTGACTAGACTCTAGAATGGCATTAAGCAAGTCACTGAACCGCTCAGAGCCTCTGTTTCCTTATCACTAAAAGTTAGGACAATTCTTGCAATGAAATGAGATACTACTACCAAGTACTTCAGTGCTGTGCCCAGCACAGAACGAATACACTCAGTATGTTTTTCTTTTGTTTCTTCTGTCTCTCCAGCACCCAAAGCAGAAACAGTATGGGCAGAGAGACGCCTACTGAATCAGGTGTTTATCAGTATTATGAAATACAGTATATACTGCCCCACTGTTTCTGATAAGCAGGAGGCAGTTGTTCCCTCAGCCTCCTGAAAGCAATGAGGAGTTGAGGCCACGGGAATGCAGCTTTGGATTCCAGAAGCCAAGGACCTGTTACAAAGGTGGTTTTCTGGGAAGCAAATTAGAGGGATTAGACCTGGCTTCGACATCTGACTTGACTCCAACCTACCAAAGGATCTCCCAGTTCACCTGGGAGTTAACACACCAGGGTTCTAGTCCTTTTGCTCGCTGTGTGGCTTTGGGTAAGTCCTTGCCCCTCTCTGGACCTTGAGGTTAAGGAAATATTGGCCCCCTTCTCTCCACCAGGCTGAACCCACTCATCCTGCAAAACCAAGTTCAACGCCCTGTCATTTTCTTTTTTTTTTTTTTTTTTGAGATGGAGTCTCACACTGTCGCCCAGGCTAGAGTGCAATGGGTGCACTCTCGGCTCACTGCAACCTCTGCCTCCTAGGTTCAATCGATTCTTCTGCCTCAGCCTCCAGAGGAACTCTGACTACAGGTGCACACCACCACACCCAGCTAATTTTTGTATTTTTATTTTTATTTCTATTTATTTATTTATTGTGAGATGGAGTTTCTCTCTTGTTGCCCATGCTGGAGTGCAATGGCACGATCTCGGCTCATTGCAACCTCCGCCTCCCAAGTTCAAAGGATTCTCCTATCTCAGCTTCTGAAGTAGCTGGGATTACAGGCATGTGCCACCACACCCGGCTAATTTTTTTTTATTTTTAGTAGAGATGGGGTTTCACCATGTTGGTCAGGCTGGTCTCAAACTCCTGACCTCAAGTGATCCACCCACCTCGGCCTCCCAAAGTGCTGGGATTACAGGCGTGAGCCACCGTGCCTGGCCTAATTTTTGTATTTTTAGTAGAGACGGAGTTTCACCACATTGGCCAGCCTGGTCTCAAACTCCAGACCTCAAGTGATCCACCCGCCTCAGCCTCCCAAAGTGCTGGGGTTACAGGTGTGAGCCACTACGCCTGGCGCCTGTCTTCTTCTAATATGCCTCTTCTGACCTCCTCACTCCCATTGGAGCCATGGCTCACTTCTGGTCAGGCTCCATGCACTCAATCAGCCCTGCCTGCCAGGACTGTAGTGCCCACTTGATGAGAAATCACCTGTGAAAATGCCAGGCATGGTCTGGCACACAGTAGGTGCTCAAGAAACAAATGTTAATGCCCCAGCTTCCTTCTGTCTTGTGTCCACTAATTTGGCATTTGGAGCATATTTTTGTACTTCACGTAATTAAATATTTACTGTGTGCCAAGGTCAGTGTGTGACAGAGCACTGTAGGGGAGGCAAAAATGAACCAACTCTGGACCTTGCCCTGCAGAAGCTCTGTCTACTGGCATGAGGTAAGACAGGTCCACAGATAACTTACATAAGAATGTCTCATGTGCCACCCATCACCCCCCACAGACAGAGCCTGCAGCCAATGCCCCAGGAGCCCTCGGTTCCAACCAACTGATGCCCCTGTGCCCACTGGCCCACGCCATGCAGCCCCAGTCCGTTCTGCACAGCGGCTACTTCCACCCACTACTTCGGGCCTGGCAGACAGCCACCACCACCCTCAATGCCTCCAACCTCATCTACCCCATCTTTGTCACGTGAGTCTCCAAGAATGGGCCAGGCCTCTGCTTACCAATCCATATCCCACCCCCGCTCTTGCAGGGATGTTCCTGATGACATACAGCCTATCACCAGCCTCCCAGGAGTGGCCAGGTAGGAGACGTGGAGTTGGGGGGCCAGCGGGTTTCCTTCAACCCCTCTACCCACACCCACACAGGTATGGTGTGAAGCGGCTGGAAGAGATGCTGAGGCCCTTGGTGGAAGAGGGCCTACGCTGTGTCTTGATCTTTGGCGTCCCCAGCAGAGTTCCCAAGGTGAAGAATCAAAGGAAGGGCTAAGAAGGGAGGACACACTGCTTTGTCCCTCCCCTGCCCCTAGGACGAGCGGGGTTCCGCAGCTGACTCCGAGGAGTCCCCAGCTATTGAGGCAATCCATCTGTTGAGGAAGACCTTCCCCAACCTCCTGGTGGCCTGTGATGTCTGCCTGTGTCCCTACACCTCCCATGGTCACTGCGGTGAGTTCCCTCCCTCCCACCAGCCCTGCTGCTGCTCCCCAAAACCCAGTCATCTGTCCTGAAGGGCTCCTGAGTGAAAACGGAGCATTCCGGGCTGAGGAGAGCCGCCAGCGGCTGGCTGAGGTGGCATTGGCGTATGCCAAGGCAGGTGAGTGAACCACCAGCAGGGATGGGCACCTCCAGAGTTCTGAAGGCCACCCTCTGCCCCCCAGGATGTCAGGTGGTAGCCCCGTCGGACATGATGGATGGACGCGTGGAAGCCATCAAAGAGGCCCTGATGGCACATGGACTTGGCAACAGGGTAAGGGCAGGGAATGCAGCACAGGGCTGGCAAATAAGCCAAGACCTCCATTGTCTCCCCATAGGTATCGGTGATGAGCTACAGTGCCAAATTTGCTTCCTGTTTCTATGGCCCTTTCCGGTGAGCAGGGGTGGGCAGGGGTCTGCTGTGAACTGGAGCCCACCCTGATGACTCTGCTTTGCAGGGATGCAGCTAAGTCAAGCCCAGCTTTTGGGGACCGCCGCTGCTACCAGCTGCCCCCTGGAGCACGAGGCCTGGCTCTCCGAGCTGTGGTGAGTGACTAGGACTTGAGCCCCACCCTCAGGGCACCACCCACATTATACCCTCATCCCTTAGGACCGGGATGTACGGGAAGGAGCTGACATGCTCATGGTGAAGCCGGGAATGCCCTACCTGGACATCGTGCGGGAGGTAAAGGACAAGGTGAGCACAGGTACGAGGCAAAGGGGGCTCAGTTCAGCCTGTCTCCCTGTCTGCTTCCCTGCAGCACCCTGACCTCCCTCTCGCCGTGTACCACGTCTCTGGAGAGTTTGCCATGCTGTGGCATGGAGCCCAGGCCGGGGCATTTGATCTCAAGGCTGCCGTACTGGAGGCCATGACTGCCTTCCGCAGAGCAGGTAGGCAGGCAAGGGTGGGGTGTTTTGACCTGCCCAGCAACTTTCTGCATCTCTCCCAACACAGGTGCTGACATCATCATCACCTACTACACACCGCAGCTGCTGCAGTGGCTGAAGGAGGAATGATGGAGACAGTGCCAGGCCCAAGAACTAGAACTTTAAAACGTTCCCGGGGCCTCAGACAAGTGAAAACCAAAGTAAATGCTGCTTTTAGAACTGTGCCCTCATGCCCTCTTCCTGCTCACATGCTAGCGGGGCCCAGCAGCCCTGGGTGGTTTTGCCAGCATGCTAACTCTTGTAACTCGCAGCTGCATCCTATGAGCTCTCCCAAGCTTCCCCGCCCCTCCCCTGGGTCAGCCGTGAGGCCCACCTTTGCCACCCTCAGCTCTTTCCTCTGGTGTGGCTTCAGCTTGAAAGCAACCTGGAGTCGGGGGCACAGCCTTTGGGGCCTGGCTGGGAGAGGGTCTTGGAGCATTAGGGGAAGAAGAGAGCAGTGGGATCTTGGGGCCTGAGAAGCCTTGGAACGCTTCTGGCAGCAGAGCTGGGTGTGGGAATGAGGCCTAGATCGATATCCCTGGGTTAGAGTTGAAATTTGCCGCAATTCCACTGGAAGGCATTTCCCACGAGGCCAGAGGTTGCCAGGCTGCCTGAGGTCTCCTATTCTACTCTGAACCATAAACCCAGAGAAGAATTACTCATTAACCAGCATAAATACTGCCTGAGGATCAAAACTCAGAGGCAAAGAGGGAGTTCCTGACTGCTAGAGGTGCCACCACCACAAACACTTTTTATTCAGGAGATACTTTTTGAGAATCTCTGCTCTGTTCCTAGGTTCAGTGCTGGGTCCTGGGAATACAGCAGGACAGACCTCAGCTTATCTCTTCATAGAAATTATACAAAGAGAATTGGGGAGACAGCTAAGAAGAAAACAAAGAAATAAAGCAGTTACAAATTGTGATAAGTGCTTTGAAGGAAAGAAGGGGTCTGAGACAACAACAGGGAAGGGGCCTCTCTTGAAACAGTAGTTGGGAAGGAGGCAGACATGCACCAGTGATGTGGTGACAGGTGCTCTGAAGGAGGTCACCAGGACCTGACCTCTTTGAAGGATCAGAAAATACTTCCCTGAAGGACTGACATTTGAGCCTAGACCTGAAGGGTGAGCCATCAAGCTAAGACAATTGGGGAAGAGCATTCCAGGGAGAGGGAGGAGTTGTGCAAAGGCCCTGGGGCTCCTTCTAGCTGGAGGAATGCAAGGCTAGCTTGTCTGGAGCACTGAGAGGATGGCCTGAACTGAGTGGAGAGAGACAGACCAGGACCAAACCATGCAGAGGTCAAGGGCCACATTCACCTTTTCAGAGTGACTCAATCAAATTTGTAGTTTGTAAAAGTATTTTAACAGCTCTGCGGCAAAGTGCAAATGAAAAGTCTTGATGGCATGGACTGGAGCGGGGACAGTGGGGATGGAGAAAGGGGAATGGATTGTGGATGTGTTTAGAAGGTAGATTCGATGTGAAGGATGAATCTGGCTTGACCTTCTGGGTGGCTGATGGGCCATTTACTGAGATGGGGCAGCCTGGAAGAGGAACAGAAGCAGGGTCGGGGTGGAGGGAGAATACTAAACTTAGCTTGAGACATTTTGCAATAAGGAAGCTATATCTAGAGTGCTTATGTGACTCACCTAAGGCCACTCAACAAGTTTGTGGCAGAACTGGATTAGAACTGCACAGAAAACAGCCAAGCTGGGATTTGAACCCATGTAGTCCAACTCCAAGGCCTCTGCCCCTAACCACTGTGCCATACCACCTCCCAATAATCAACAGCAAAATTATAGGTCTAACAATGTTTTATAGACACCCCTCCATTTATGTGATGGGTTTGCATCCTGATAAACCCATCATAAGTTGAAAATATGATCATAAGTTGAAAATATGATCATAAGTCAAAAATGTATTTAATATACCTAACCTACCAAACATCATAGCTTAGCCTAGCCTGCCTTAAACATGCTCAGAACACTTACATTAGCCTACAGTGGGCAAAACTATCCAACACAAAATCTATATTGTAATAAAGTTGTAAAGAATTTTGAATAAAAATTCAATATTTGAAGTACAGTTTCTACTGAATGTCTTGTTTCATACTGTTG